ACTGCACTCCAGCCTGGGAGACAGAGCGAGACTCCATCTCAAAAAATAATAATAATAAAAATAAAATAAAATAAAAAATAAAAAATAAAAACAAAAATTTAGCTGGGCGTGGGGGTGCATGCCTGTAATTCCAGATACTCGGGAGGCTGAGGCAGGAGATTCGCTTGAATCCAGAAGACAGAGGTTGCCGTGAGTCAAGACTGTGCCATTATAGTCCAGCCTGGATGATAAGAGTGAAACTCTGTCTCAAAAAAAGAAAAAAAAGAGGCAGGGCTCAATGGTTCAGACCTGTAATCCCAGCACTTTGGGAGGCCAAGACGGGCGGATCACAAGGTCAGGAGATGAAGACCATCCTGGCTAACGTGGTGAAACCCCGTCTTTACTAAAAATACACAAAATTAGCCGGGCGTGTTGGTGGGCGCCTGTCGCCTGTAGTCCCAGATACTCAGGAGGCTGAGGCAGGAGAATGGCGTGAACCCGGGAGGCGGAGCTTGCAGTGAGCAGAGCTCGCGCCACTGCACTCCAGCCTGGGTGACAAGGCAAGACTCTTGTCTCAATTAAAAAAAAGAAAAGAAAAAAGAAAAACTTCCTCTCTTTGGCATTATTATACTGTAGTTATTCTAGGCTCTTTTAGTACTTTTCCATGTGTTTTTCAATTTTTCTTCTTTCTAATAAATGATTTAGGCTATAAATGCTCTGAAAACCACTTGGGCTGTGTAGCAGTTTTCCTATGTAGCACATTCTCTCATTCATTTCTGAACAGCCTGTGGATCTCCTTTAGAACTGATTGTATTTTAGTGACATAAGGATAATCACGTTACCAAGAGGTTTCGGACAGCAGATATCTATCTATAGCATAGCTGGAAAAATTAAGAAGCAGCAATTTTAATTTTTGACTGTTTCCTCTGACGTGTTTACCTTCACTGCTGCCAGATCTCAGACACTATATCCAACATTCTACTTCTGAGGCAGGGTTCTGTATTCTATTTCTGGTTGCCAGAGCCTTCAGTTGACACAGTACTAAGATGAGACTGAAGCAAGGATCGTTTCTGTGGTACCTCTATCTGGACAAAATATACTGCTTATTATCCGTGAGAAACGTGAAGGCTTTGGCAGAATATTTTCATATTCTGGACGTGCACGGCAAGAACACCTTGAATGGTCAGTACTTTCAGACATGTCTCCTCTGGGTCTAACACATCTCCTCACCTGCCCACCTTAACAGATGTGCTGTTCTATCACTTCCTTCATCATGTGACTGACTTGAAAAAGGCACAGATCAACATTGTGTTTGACATGCTGGACTGGAACGCTGTGGGCGAGATCGACTTTGAGAAGTTCTACATGCTGGTGTGCATGCTGCTGGCCCACCAGGCAAGTAGCCGCGCGGCTGCTGCCATCCTCTTGTTGCTCATCTCACCTATTTCTCTCGCAATAGAACCATTTGGAAGGACAGTTTATGTATCGTCATTCCCGGCCTGTCTTTGACCTGCTTGACCTGAAAGGGGATCTGAGAATTGGTGCAAAAAACTTCGAAATGTACAGATTTCTCTTCAATATTCAAAAACAGGAACTCAAAGATCTCTTCCGTGACTTTGACATTACAGGTGACAATGTAAGTACAGATCCAAAATGTGGCATGTGTGTTAATTTTTCTTTCCCCCCCACCCTAACCAAAGCGTCTTAATTATCAGGAATTTAAGCTGTATACAATCATCTACACTGACAAATTACAGAAGAGGCAGAAAACAGAGGAGAAAGAAAAAGGAGAGAGAAAGAGAAGTCTCTACTCAAAATGTCACATCAAGTAGATACAAGCTGAAAGAGTCTTGGAAAAAAATGGGATCTGAAAGTACAGAACATGAACATTGATGAAGACTGTTAACATGTCTAAAAATAAATTCAGAGCATCAAAGTAGATATCTTTATAATGACTTTTTTTTTTTTGAGAC